TGCTCTTTGCCCGCGACAGGGGTCCCCTGCTCAAATGCCCAGCCTAGCCTCGGTCCAACCTGTCTGGCTGTCCTTCCCTGACACCTCGTTTGTCTACCCTTCTCTGCACGTGTCAGTGGCTCCCCGCTCGCGTCCGTGTGTCATTCCCTACACACGCCTGTGTGTCCTCTTCACACGTCTGACTGGAGCGTCGGCCTCCCGCATTTCCCGGCCTCCTCGCCGCCCTGCCCCGCCTGCTGCTGTGTGGGTGTCGGGCTGGCTGTGCGCAAAGGGGCGCGGCTCGGCCCTCCCCCGCACCCGCGCCCCCCGCCCCGCATCTCGGAGTGACCCGGGCCGCGGCGCCGCGGTGCTGAGGCCCGGGAGCCGCGCCGCCGCCGAGGGGGGCCGGGGCCGGTGACGGTGGCGTGGGCGGCGGCGCGGGGACGACGGGCGGCCGGGCGGGGCTGCGGCAGGGCAGGGCCAGGGCCAGGGCCGGGGCCTGGGAAGCCGCCGCCGCCGCTGCCTCGGCCCGGGATCGCGGGCGGCTGGTCGGCCCGGCTCGCCTGGCCCCGCCTGGCCCGCCCCGCCCCGCCCCTGCGCGCCCAGCAGGCCGAAGCGTAGCGGCGCGCCCCCCGCGACGCCCGAGCCCGAGCGCAGTGGCCTCCGAGCGGGAACCGGACTGGGAGCCGGAGCCGGGGCGGGAACCGGAGCTGGAGCCGAAGCTGGAGCCGGCACTGCGGCGCACGGAGCGGAGCGCTGCAGCCAAGCCGAGTAAGGGGCGTGGGGCTGGGCGGCGCGGGGGAGGGGCGGGCGGGGGGTCCCGGCCCCATTCCCCCGCGCTCTGCGGTGGTACCGGCGAACGACACACCCGGGGGCGCGCCGCGCGGAGCCTCGGTGCGCGGGGCGGGCGGATGCGCGGTCCGGAACGGAACCGCAGCGCGCTCGGAACGGAGCGGGATCCCGGGTCTCCCGCGGACCCTCGACCCCGGGCTGGCCACTGGGATCTGCGCGAGCCGAGGCTGACCCTGATCGCGCCCTCGGGCCTCGGGGAAGGGGAGGTATCCAGGTTTTCTGCCTGACTCGAGTCCCCGACGAGCATCAACCGCATTTGGGGAACCCAAGACAGCCTCCCCAGCAGCTTGCCCTCGGTTTCGGGGACCCCTGAACAACCCAACCAAGAAGGGAAAACTAGGGCGCACTCTCGGTCGGGGTGGGAGAGGAAAGGGGCTGGGGCTTCACGGAGTTTGGAGTTTGAACCCACCCGCACCCCTTTGAGCTAGGAAGTTTGACCCTTCGACGAGCAGGTCGCCTGGGGTATGCCCCTGTCTCCGTGCCTCTGTCTCAGCACCGAGCGTCGGAGAGAGAGCGCGCCCTCCGCACCTTCTCCCACTTTGGGACAGACTTTCCCTTGCGCTGTCAGAGGGACCCGAGGCTGAGTACGAGGCGAGGCGGCAGGCAGCTCAGGCTGGCTGCGCAGCGCTGAGTGGCACCGCCGCCGCTCCCCAGGGGCAGGGCCCACCCCACACCCGGCTGACTCTCGCTGCCCTTCCTCCTTCCCTATCGGGCTCTGCGGTCTGGAGGCTGGAGAGCGGTGAGGACCAGGGACTGCCCTGTCCATCTCGGCCCCCAACACCTGCCTGTTTGTGTCTCCGCAGGTGAGTGGAGGGGCCTTCCCTGCGAGAAGTCAGAGCTGTGCCCGTGGGCAGGCTGGCTCCGCTGTTCTGCTCCAAGGATTACATGTCCTTCAAACGTCCCTGCCCCTGTAAGTTTCCTCCCCACATCCTTCCACCACTTTCCAGCTCAGTGTCCTCTCTCTCTGTCCACAGTAGCACGATACAACCGCACCAGCTACTTCTACCCCACATTCTCAGAGAGCTCGGAGCACAGCCATCTGCTCGTGTCCCCCGTGCTGGTGGCGAGTGCCGTCATAGGTGTGGTCATCATCCTCTCCTGCATCACCATCATTGTGGGCAGCATCCGCAGGGACAGGCAGGCCCGGCTTCAGCGGCACCGCCACCGCCACCACCGCCACCACCACCACCATCATCACCACCGCCGGCGTCGACACCGAGAGTACGAGCACGGCTACGGTGAGCCGCCGCCCACCCTGGGGCCCTGGGACTGAGGCCCAGGCCGGTGGTCTGTTCCCTGCAGTGTCGGACGAGCACACATACAGCCGCTCAAGCCGCAGGATGCGCTATGCCTGCAGCTCCTCAGAGGACTGGCCCCCACCCTTGGACATCAGCTCTGACGGGGACGTGGATGCCACGGTGCTCAGGGAGCTGTACCCAGATTCTCCACCAGGGTAAGGAGGCCTCATGGGGAAGGGGGCATCAGGTGGGGCACTGAGGGAGCCTCTTCTCTCGTAGCTACGAGGAGTGTGTGGGGCCAGGGGCCACTCAGCTGTATGTCCCCACGGACGCACCACCACCCTACTCGCTGACTGATTCCTGCCCCACGCTGGATGGCACCTCCGACTCAGGCAGCGGCCACAGCCCTGGCCGACACCAGCAGGAGCAGAGGACCCCGGCCCAAGGTGGCCTTCACACGGTCTCCATGGACACCCTTCCCCCCTACGAGGCTGTGTGCGGGGCTGGCCCCCCATCAGGCCTGCTGCCACTGCCGGGCCCAGACCCAGGGCCAAGGGGCTCCCAGGGCTCACCCACCCCAACCCGGGCCCCAGCCTCTGGCCCAGAGAGGATTGTGTGAGGGACCCAGCCAGCCGGGTCCTGCTGGTCCCTACAGGCTGAACCACATTCTTTAGGCACACAAAGGCGTGCACACACACACAGAGATGCACACGTGACTCATAACACACACATAGACCAAACTTGTATACACACAGACATCTACACTGACATACCCCATGTACACACACAGATCTAGACGTGCTCCACATATGTGTGAATATGCGCACATACAGGCCTACCACAAACACAAAACCCACCTGCAAAGGTTTCACGGAACGTGGAGCTCTCCTGGCCTCCCGTCCCTCCTCCCGGCCTGTTTGTTGTGCCTCTGTAGAGAGCGCTTCGGAGAGAGAGGCGAAGTAGGAAGTGGGATTTTCTCTTCCCTCTCCTGGGCCCGTTTGCCCCTACCCTCGCCCAGCAAGCTGCGCCCAAATTCTATTCTGCCTCTGGAAACTGCTGGACCATCCAAGGTCAGCTGCCTGCCCTGACCCCTACCCCAGGGCCAGCTTGTCCTCCTGGGAGGCGGGACAGGCCCCAGTGAGGTTCCGTTGTGCGCTGTGCCTATCTCTCGATTCCAGGGCAGATGAGCCACAACATCACCACCCTGCCACTTACAAGGTGGGGGACCTGGGTCTGGGGTCTCAGGCGCAAACTGGAGGCCCTCACAGCCCACTAGGCCCCCTCCCAACCCCAGTACCCTCAGTCCCTCAGTCAGGTGGTGCTAGTAGAGCTATCTCTGACGCTGCAGGCCCCAGGTAGATGGGCAGGGCCCTCCGTGGGTGTGCAGCGGCGGTTCCCTCATCAGTCCAGCCACTGCCCAGGACTAAGGGTCTTCAAGGAAGATGAGGCCATTGCCCTTCTCCAGGTGGCTTCACCACAGTGCTGCCTGGGCACCTCTCTGAGGCAGAGAAGTGGCCCCTCCCTCAGTCCCTGCCTGGCCGACCACTGTGGCCTGCACGCGAATGGGTCAGAGCCAGACCCCGGAGCTGGTGCTGTCCTTCTAGGTGGCTGCTCATAGCTGGGGATGGTGAGTGGCTGTGTTCTGGCCTTGCCCACGTGGGTGTTTGCAGAGACAAAATGAAGGGGATATGCTCCCCATAAATACCACCTTGCCACCACAAGAGGACCAGAAGGCTACTCAGCCTTGCTGCCACAGAAGGGGATTTGTAGGGTCAGCCTGGCTGCAGAAAGGCTGGCTCAGATCTTGACCAAGAAACCCCAGCGATTTCCATCAAAGACCACGCAGGTAACAGAGGTGATTCCTGAAGACCCAGCCCACAGAGGGTGGCAGCCAAGCATCTCTGAGCAGTGTCCCTGCTAGCATCGCCAGCGGCCATCACTCTGCCTCCCTCCCACCTCTTGTCCCTCGTCGTTAAAAAACAGCACCCTATCCTGCTTCCCCACATTTCTGTTCCTCCAATGAAGGGCTAAGACTATTTAGTAATCTCTTTCTTAAGCAGAGGAGTGGCAAGGATGGCAATCTTGAATTTTATTTTCTGTAGAGATAGCATTTCTTCTGGTGCGGAGCTGAAAGGAATCCACCCAGAAGTTCTGTAGCATCCTGCGTGCAGCCTCCTGGAGCCCCAGACTCCATCTGGGGGAGGGACTTGTTTACAAGCAGTTCTGACCACCTTAGTGGTGTACTGTTTTCTAGGCAAAAAATATCTGTCTGTTGTACTGTATAGCCTTTAAAATGCAGTCCAGGAATGAGACTCTTTTAAGAAACACATCCTGCTTCTGCAATTCCAGAGAGTGCTGGGGGAAAAAAAGGGATAAAAATTCCTACCTACTCATCAGTGTTTGAAAGATGGAGCTGAATAGCTTTTCTTGTTCCTGGACTAGGCAATGAATAAGCAACAATGTATCTTTTCTGTGTTCAAAATAAATACATAATATCAATAAAATGTAGCAAGAAGTAACACTTTCAGAGAGTGCATAAGGTTCCTTTTTTTCTTTTCT